TGGCATGGAAATGCAATTATGTTAGCAATCTAGTATGTATATATCAGACATGTCTGCTTGTGCTTAGAGTAGTAAACAAGCGGAGTCTCATTCCCTGCTCCTTTTCTGGTGGTGTCTATGGCCTTTTCTGCCCAGGGACAGCACTAGAAAAGGCAGACCTCCTGAGCCCAACAGGCCCCTCGCAGCTCCCAGTGACTTCCATGGATCAAAACACAGACTTCCATACAACAAAAAATTGATGCTACTGGAATTACTAGAGTTCGAGATGTTCCAAGATTTCAAAGAGAGAAAGGATGGGGGATTGCAACACTGTTAACTAAAATAAACACTGAATTGACCCTTGGCAATGGTCTGTTCCCGCACCCAACACCTGGCTCCACTACGTTGAAACACACACACACACACACACACACACACACACACACACACACACACGTGATATTTGCTTTTAAGATCATAAAACACCAGGAAGGAGACAAAAGCTCTTATGCGTCATCTGAGATGACACATGTACTGTTAAAGCGTGCGTTTATTTCAAACATTAATGAAATTTGCAGAACCCAAACTAAAGAGAGAGGATAGATAAGACATGCTGCAGTTCTTGCCCTAACTTTCAATCCCAACAACTGAAATGTCTTCCAGAGAAGTAACTCCCCCCGGTAAGGATGTAGCGCGGTCCCTACGTGGGTCTAAGGGATCTGACCCACGACGCACTGCACTGGGTTCACGAAGCGCCTCCTCGCAGGCGGTTATCTCGGTATCTCTGAGAGCGGCGGGCTCTCGCTCCCGCTCCAGGGATTCGGGGCAGAAAGAGAACATCCCACAGTTGGCGGGAGTTACGCAAGACAGTCAGACCCGGACGTCACTCGTGAGTGCCCCGACCCCCCTCCACCCCAGAGGCGGGGCCATCGCCTTCCTTCCGAACTCGGGATCGATCTGGAGCTCCGGGAATTTCCCTGGCCCGGGACTCCGGGCTTTCCAGCCCCAACCATGCATAAAAGGGGTTCGCCGTTCTCGGAGAGCCACAGAGCCCGGGCCACAGGCAGCTCCTTGCCAGCTCTCCTCCTCGCACAGCCGCTCGAACCGCCTGCTGAGCCCCATGGCCCGCGCCACGCTCTCCGCCGCCCCCAGCAATCCCCGGCTCCTGCGGGTGGCGCTGCTGCTCCTGCTCCTGGTGGCCGCCAGCCGGCGCGCAGCAGGTGGGTCCCGGCGCCCTGGGGTCCCCGGGCCGCCCGCTCAATCAGCGAGTCTCTTCTTCCCTAGGAGCGCCCCTGGCCACTGAACTGCGCTGCCAGTGCTTGCAGACCCTGCAGGGAATTCACCTCAAGAACATCCAAAGTGTGAAGGTGAAGTCCCCCGGACCCCACTGCGCCCAAACCGAAGTCATGTAAGTCTCGCCCATCGCTGCCGCTGCCACTGTCCTGTCTCACGAGATTCCCTTCTCTCTGCAGAGCCACACTCAAGAATGGGCAGAAAGCTTGTCTCAACCCCGCATCGCCCATGGTTAAGAAAATCATCGAAAAGATGCTGAAAAAGTAAGTTATAATTTCCATGTACACAGGCGACTACCTACTCAGGGCACCCATTTTCTCATTACAGTGGCAAATCCAACTGACCAGAAGGAAGGAGGAAGCTTATTGGTGGCTGTTCCTGAAGGAGGCCCTGCCCTTACAGGAACAGAAGAGGAAAGAGAGACACAGCTGCAGAGGCCACCTGGATTGCGCCTAATGTGTTTGAGCATCACTTAGGAGAAGTCTTCTATTTATTTATTTATTTATTTATTTGTTTGTTTTAGAAGATTCTATGTTAATATTTTATGTGTAAAATAAGGTTATGATTGAATCTACTTGCACACTCTCCCATTATATTTATTGTTTATTTTAGGTCAAACCCAAGTTAGTTCAATCCTGATTCATATTTAATTTGAAGATAGAAGGTTTGCAGATATTCTCTAGTCATTTGTTAATATTTCTTCGTGATGACATATCACATGTCAGCCACTGTGATAGAGGCTGAGGAATCCAAGAAAATGGCCAGTGAGATCAATGTGACGGCAGGGAAATGTATGTGTGTCTATTTTGTAACTGTAAAGATGAATGTCAGTTGTTATTTATTGAAATGATTTCACAGTGTGTGGTCAACATTTCTCATGTTGAAGCTTTAAGAACTAAAATGTTCTAAATATCCCTTGGACATTTTATGTCTTTCTTGTAAGGCATACTGCCTTGTTTAATGTTAATTATGCAGTGTTTCCCTCTGTGTTAGAGCAGAGAGGTTTCGATATTTATTGATGTTTTCACAAAGAACAGGAAAATAAAATATTTAAAAATATAAAATGTTTGTTTTATTTTGGGGGAAACAAG